CACGTACCATTTAGAAGGTCAGAGTGGGCAGAACCTAGTCTGAGCAGGCCGGTGATGAATCCGCTGGCAAGACGCGCGCGTGGGTACTCACGTGACCTAGGCTGCGGCGGCGGCGTGCTGCGGGCTCTGTGGCGGGAGCGAGGCCGACGGGCGGGGCCGCGCGGCCGCGTGACGCGAAGCGTTCGAGAGCGCGCGTCGTGGAACGTCTTGGTTGCCACGGCAAGCGCGCGCGCGAGGCCTTGGGAACCTCGGGACCGGCCCCCGGCGAGCGCAGCGGCGCCCAGTGTAAGGGAGTGGGAGCTGGTCCGTGCCGCGGCGGCCGCGCAGGGAGCTCTCGAGGCAACGCCGGGGCGCCCGAGGTCTGGAAGGCGCAGGTGGGGCGCGGGGGAGTTCACCCCTGCGCGGTCCCTTGGGTGGGCGGGGTGGGCGCCCCAGGCCCCGCGGACTCGGCTGGGAGGCTGAGCGGGCGACGGTCACGGGACAAGGGTGGAGGGGGTGGGGACCTCATCCGAGTCTCAGAGATGGAATTTTCGAGGAAGGGAGCGATTTCGAGAGAGAATAGTTTGAGAAGTTGTTCTCAGTCCCTTCTCTCGCGGGAGTGTGGTATTTAGGGAAGCTTCGGCCTCTTAACCCATGGACTGTTAGGATGGAGGGAATCCTTCCCGCTCGATTCCTATCGCGGAGTCCTTTCGGAGCATCGCTATTGATCATTCTCGCCGCCCCAACCCCGTTGTTTACTTTGGCTTCGCAGATCTCTGTGGTCTTTTGCCCTCCCGCAGCGCCCATGGCCCCGTCAAGGTTGGGCAGCCTTTCTCTGCAAGAAGGCCCACGAACAACTGCGGTTATATTGGGATGGATTGCGCGTGATTTTACTCTTTACAATACATTCTTTCATGCTTCCTAGGGATTGAGCTGCGCGGCGGATCCCTCCGACTTAATTCTGGGCCTGAGAAAAGTTTCTCTTGGAATGCGCAGTTTCGTGACGCAGCATTATTGCGTGACTCTAGGGCTGACCCAGTTTTTCACTTTCTAATTGTAAGGAAGTGCGCTAGTAGTCCACCGAGGATCCTCGAGGTTGGCCTTATTGTATCATAATTTAACGAATTTGCGTTCCAGGTTGTTACAGCCTTTGAAATAATGGCCTCATATTTAAGAATGTAGCAATTTTTCTTTGAAATTTCCGAAAGTGGGGAAAAAAGTAATAGAAGACTGCACCTATATGGAATTATTTTCTGATTCGCAGTTCTTTATAATCGTAGACTTAATTTGGTGGCTTTATTGGACCTGTTTGAAACAGGAAGCCTTTCTGTAATGTGGTTTCGGGTCGGCTTCACCTCTGGCACTCTCTGAAACGTCGTTGTCTATGGTTTCCCTAAGAAGCTAGAATGAGCGGGATGCTACGGAGGGAGGTGTATACAGGTGTTAGACAAAGCCCCCTCCGCTTTTTTGGTAAATGGTTGTTCCTTTTTCATAATCTTTCCAGAGTCATCTTAGTGGGATTTGGGGAAGCAACAGGGCTGTGTGGGGTAACCTGCCACCTTTAAGTGGAAATCAGGTAACAAAGTTTCATTCACTTTTTTTTTCTCACAAGATAATTAAATATGTCTCCAATTTTGCAGAAATGGAGCAAGAGCCACAAAATGGAGAACCTGCTGAAATTAAGATCATCAGAGAAGCATATAAGAAGGCCTTTTTATTTGTTAACAAAGGTCTGAATACAGATGAATTAGGTCAGAAGGAAGAAGCAAAGAACTACTATAAGCAAGGAATAGGACACCTGCTCAGAGGGATCAGCATTTCATCAAAAGAGTCTGAACACACAGGTCCTGGGTGGGAATCTGCTAGACAGATGCAACAGAAAATGAAAGAAACTCTACAGAATGTACGCACCAGGCTGGAAATTCTAGAGAAGGGTCTTGCCACTTCTCTGCAGAATGATCTTCAGGAGGTGCCCAAGTTATATCCAGAATTTCCACCTAAAGACATGTGTGAAAAATTACCAGAGCCTCAGTCTTTTAGTTCAGCTCCTCAGCATGCTGAAGTAAATGGAAACACCTCAACTCCAAGTGCAGGGGCAGTTGCTGCACCTGCTTCTCTGTCTTTACCATCACAAAGTTGTCCAGCAGAAGCTCCTCCTGCTTATACTCCTCAAGCTGCTGAAGGTCACTACACTGTATCCTATGGAACAGATTCTGGGGAGTTTTCATCAGTTGGAGAGGAGTTTTATAGGAATCATTCTCAGCCACCGCCTCTTGAGACCTTAGGGCTGGATGCAGATGAATTGATTTTGATACCAAATGGAGTACAGATTTTTTTTGTAAATCCTGCAGGGGAGGTTAGTGCACCTTCGTATCCTGGGTACCTTCGAATTGTGAGGTTTTTGGATAATTCTCTCGATACGGTTCTAAACCGTCCTCCCGGGTTTCTTCAGGTAAGCGAAAGAAAAATGAAAGCATAATTTGATATATTTTTTTTCTTCTAATGAATCCTTTCAGGTTTGTGACTGGTTATATCCTCTAGTTCCTGATAGATCTCCGGTTCTGAAATGTACTGCGGGAGCCTACATGTTTCCTGATACAATGCTACAAGCAGCAGGATGCTTTGTGGGGGTCGTCCTGTCCTCTGAGTTACCAGAGGATGATAGAGAGCTCTTTGAGGATCTGTTAAGGCAAATGTCTGACCTTCGGCTCCAGGTAACTTGTGTGATCATCTTTAGGGTGAAAAAATTAGAGTTAAGCTTAAACCTTTATTCTCTAGGCCAACTGGAACAGAGCAGAAGAAGAAAATGAATTCCAAATCCCTGGAAGAACTAGACCCTCCTCTGACCAACTAAAAGAAGCCTCTGGCACTGATGTGAAACAGTTGGACCAAGGCAATAAGGATGTACGTCATAAAGGAAAACGTGGAAAAAGGGTAAATAAAAGAGTAATAAGTGTGTGTGTTGTTCTTCACATTTTGAAACATTTTTACTGTTTAGGCTAAAGATACTTCAAGTGAAGAAGTTAACCTGAGTCACATTGTACCATGTGAGCCAGTTCCAGAAGAAAAGCCAAAAGAATTACCTGAATGGAGTGAAAAAGTGGCTCACAACATTTTGTCAGGTATTACAGTAATGTTAATTTTTTTCCCTGTATATTGTGCAATTTTAAATTTTCTTTTAAAAAGGTGCTTCCTGGGTGAGTTGGGGTTTAGTCAAAGGTGCTGAGATTACTGGTAAGGCAATCCAGAAAGGTGCTTCTAAACTCCGAGAGCGGATTCAACCAGAAGAAAAACCCGTGGAAGTTAGTCCAGCTGTCACCAAGGGACTTTATATAGCGAAGCAAGCTACAGGAGGAGCAGCAAAAGTCAGTCAGTTCCTGGGTAAAGTAATTCTAGATAACTTTACTTTTTAATCCTAAGTTTTCTTTTTTTATGGTCATATTAGTTGATGGAGTTTGCACTGTAGCAAATTGCGTTGGAAAAGAACTAGCTCCACATGTCAAGAAGCATGGAAGCAAACTTGTTCCAGAATCTCTTAAAAAAGACAAAGATGGGAAATCTCCTCTGGATGGTGCTATGGTTGTAGCAGCAAGTAGTGTTCAAGGTAACAAAGGGCCCAGAATTTTAACTATGAAGGATTTACATCGTTTTAAATATTATTTTTACAGGATTTTCAACTGTCTGGCAAGGATTGGAATGTGCAGCTAAATGCATCGTTAACAATGTTTCAGCAGAAACTGTACAAACTGTCAGATACAAGTAAGTTGAATTTTATTTTAATGACTAAATCTTCATTGTATGTCCTCTAATCTTTCTTTTAAAGATACGGATATAATGCAGGAGAAGCTACCCACCATGCGGTGGATTCTGCGGTCAATGTTGGCGTAACTGCCTACAATATTAACAACATTGGTATCAAAGCAATGGTGAAGAAAACTGCAACACAAACAGGACACACTCTCCTTGAGGACTATCAGATAGTTGATAATTCTCAGAGGGAAAATCAAGAAGGAGCAGCAAATGTCAACGTGAGAGGGGAGAAGGATGAGCAGACGAAGGAAGTAAAGGAGGCAAAGAAGAAAGATAAATGATGAAGTGCTGGGAATCACTTATACCAAAGCCTTATGAAATGGATGAAATTTTGTTAAATAGGCAAATGTGGAATTCCTCACAGATTAACCAGTATTTTTTAAATGTATTCATTCCTACAAATTAACTTTCATAAATTTTATGGCATGTCTTCTATTTAAAAGGAAAAGAATAAGTATTCTTGCATCTGGCCTTAGAAATGTGAAGTTATATTCTCAAGTTTATTTTTTTCCAAGTGTAGCTAAAATATTTTTGCAGGTAAAATAAAGCTGATAGTACATGTGTTGTTCAAACCTTGTTAAACCTAATATTGAACTATTTTTATATCTGCTGTCTTTCAGAAGGCAAATAGGAAACTATATATTTGCTTAAAAATTGGCATTTAGTAACCTTAATTCTTTTTATAGAAGGAATGACTTAAAGTATTGTCCCCTCTTTTTGCACTAATTGTGGATTTTTTTAGATGCTTCTCAAAATTTTCAGTGTGTAAGCTAAACAAAAACTAAAACTAAGAATTCTCAAAAAAACTTGTTCAAAACAGGGAAAGACTGATGAAAAGTAAAATGGACTACTTTTGTAACTTACCTGTTTGTTAGGAAATGGAATGGTCTCTTTGATTTAAAATAAATAAAAATAGATTATTACGTCTTTTGTATTGAGACTGTATTGTTATGAGCCTAGGAAATTTGGGAACATGATTGTATTGTATTAAAATTCGAAGTGATTATTATCAGCTTAATTGGATTAAAAAAGTACTTCAAGAAATTATTTTATCATATCTGCTTCTGTTTTTCCAAAAGGTTAAAACTTGTAAAAAAAATATATATAAACAATTGAGTTTACTAATGGTAAACATTTTTATTCTGGGATTCGGTCATTGGAATTTATATTAAAAGACAAGTTATTAAAAAGGAAAGGTTCTATTCATAATCAGGGTAAAGAATATGAAAACCTTAGACGTAATCCATGGTGGATAGGCATTATGGTTTCCACTTTGGCAGAAGGCAGACTATTCACAGCCCTATTTACTTACATAGGCTAAAAAACTATGTAACTAAATACCTAATGGTATTTAATTTTTGTTTATTGAATTTAAGAGATTGGTATTAGTTTTCATAGCTGTAGTCCATTCTAATAATTTCTGATCTTCTAGTGGCTACTTAATTAGACATTATTTGAAGCTGTCTGAAGAATGCACTTTATGAATTAAAAAACTGAATTGCCTGACCTCGTTATCACATGAGCTTATATTTTGGGAACACATAGAACTGATGGAGGCTTTTCCTAAGGCCAAGGATAATGTACTAGTTGTTAAAATGGAAATAAAAGTGAAGTGGTAAATAGCTTACAGACAGTCTATGCTTTGTTTAAGAAATGGAATGGCACTTCATATATTCTCATTTGTGGGAGCTAAAAATTACAATAATCAAACTTAAGGAGATAGAGAGTAGAATGATGGTTACCAGAGGCTGGGAGGCATTGAAGGGATGGGGAGGGAAGTGAGGTTGATTAATGGGTACGAAAATATAGTTAGAACGAATTTGTTGTAGTATTTGATAGCCCAACAGGGTGACTACAGTCAACAATAACTTTATACATTTAAAAATAAAAGAGTGTAATTGGGACGTTTGTAACACAAATGAATGCTTGAAGCAGTAGATACACCCTGATGTAATTATTATAAATCGCATACCTGTATCAAAATATCTCATGTATCCCATAAATATATACACCTACCATGTACCCATAAAAATTTAAAAAGAAATGGAATGGCAAATAATGGAACATAAACTTTAAACAGTTAGCTTTGACCAGAGGTCAGCAAATATCCTCCATGGGCTAAATCCAGATGTCCACCTGTTTTCATAAATAACGTTTTATTGGAGCATAGCTGTACCCATTTGTTTACATATTGGCTATGGCTGCTGTCTAGTTCAACGTGAGAGTTGAATAGTTGCATCAGAGAGTATATGGTCCACAAGCCTAACTTATTCACTCTCTGGCCCTTTGCAGAAAAAGTGTGCTGCCTTAGTCTATAGAAAATGGACTTTTCCCACCATTCACTGACTCATTAGGAGATAGGCATCTTCTAAAGATTTTTTTTATATTGTGTAATGATTGATATATAGATAAAATTATATATTACTTGTAAGGTATGATGAATAACAACACTTAAAAACTCATCACACCTAAAGACATGGAAAGCTGCCAATTACCTATATGTATGTTCTTCCTATTTTCTTACCTCTTTCCCCATGTCATTTTTTATTGTTCCTTGCCATTTTTTAATCACACATGTATGTTCTCCAAACATACTGTTTCATTTTTTGAAGCTTTCTACATATAGTGTCTGAATGTGAAGTCTTACTCAACTTGCTTTTTTGAGTTTATGTTTAAAATTCATTCTTGCGCTTATATGCATGGATGGTTTACTTGCTCTATAGTATTCTGTGTGAGTATACCACAATTTAAGTGTTCATTTTCCTATCAGTTGACATTTGTTTTTAGTTTTTGTTGGTAGAAACAGTACACTCAAAACATCCTTGACTGTCCCCTGGTACACATATGCAAGAGACTTTATGCGTAAGAGTGGAGTTGTTGGCTTGTCAAGTTTTGCAAAATAATGCCAGGTATTTTCCAAAATGATGATATTCTCTTGAGTATTACTTCCCTTTGCAATGTTTTTATTGTTAATGTAGCATATATAAAAAAGTATCTCATAATTTTAATTTGTGTTTTCTTGACCTCCTTTCCTGACCTT